ATGGCTAAGGTCAGCATGACCATAAACCACAAATGACATCTCCAATCAGAAACATTCCAACCATAAGATAAACCCCTCCCTGACCAGAGACATGCCAGCACCGAGATAACCTCCCTTCCATTGGAGAGATGTCAGTCCCAAGATAACTTCCCCTCCAACCAGAGATATTCCAACCCCACAACAGACTTCTCCCCAATACAGAAACATTCTAAGCCTGTGGTAAGCTCTCTCTCCCTAAAGCCAATACATACTCTTAGTCCGTAAGAGAGAGCGCTCCTGACTGCAATCGGCCAGAAGGCCCTCTCGGTTTATTCTCCAAAACGAACCTGTCTTTGACTGTTGAGCCGCTTTTCGTGTTTTTTTTTTTTTTCTCTTTAACTCTTACAGCCCTCTTAAACACTTAAACTGTGGTTGTTTTTCTTGCCAAACCAGTGGTACAACAGTGTCTGGTTGTACCAGGGGCTGGTGCCCCACTCAATGCCTCTCCCAAACCATTTTTCCTGGCCCATTATTTAAGCTCTTAGATTTAGCCTCATACTATTAGCGTCTAGTATATTAGCCTTTCAGCCATCTCCTGACCGCTCCACAGTCACTCCCCGCTAACTCCTTGAAGATTGTATCTCCTTGCTTTGTTCTCTTTCAGTAACACTCCTGTCATCATGGGAGGCGTGTAGACTTCAGGAATTCCTGTCTATTCAATATTTTCTCTCGAGGACGCAGGGAGAGGGAAGGACCACTCTCAGGGCCACAGTCCATATTCCAAACCAGGCGCTTGGGTCTATGGGATTCATTCCTCGTGGGCATTGCAGGAAGTGTAGTCAAAGAGCACCGCGGAGTCCCACGCTTCCCGCCGGAAGGTGATACTATAGAACGTCTCCTTTGAGATTCAAGGAAGTGTAGCGCAGGAGATCTGTTGAATGACGAGCAAGTAGGCTCAGGACGGCGTATCCGGGGAATTCTGGGAAATGTAGTTCACACGCTGCGCGGGGTAGGGGCACTTCCGCTCCCGGGGGGCGAGGTTGCTGCAGTGCATTCGGTGGTAGTTTGGTGTCAGTCCTGTGTCTTGTCGGTCCTTCTAAACGTGTCCCCTTACGATGCTGGCTCGCAACCACCTGGAAGTTGACTAAGGGGAGAAGGAGTCTCGTTGGAAAACGGAGGTTTGGAGGGACAACGGCCTCTCTTTTCGTTCTTGTCAGCGGAGCCTTCTTGGTCTTGGGGCTGTCCTCGCGTCCCCGGGCATGAGGCTGGGGGTTGGGACTTGGTCGGGACGCGTCTCGCCTGGTTTGAGGGTTTTTGGGGCTCTCAGCTCGCTCAGTCCGCCTCCCTCCATCCCACCTGTGAGGCTACTTTCTCACAATTTAGGGTTGGGATGTTATTAATCTCCCTGTACCTCCCACTGCTGTTCTTTAAAATGGGGACTTTAGGACCATCCTAATGAAATCGTTTTGGGAACTGGAAGAGGTAACACAAATGAAAGCCTTAAAGCAGCCCCTTTTTTTTTTTTGCCTTCCATGGCATGTTTCAGGCACAATTCTGTCTTCTCTTGAACTGCATAACTGAGAACTCTGCAAATTCCCCAAAGAAGGAGGAAAAATGACCATGTTCAAGGTGAGTAAGTCTGGTCTCTTTTGCTGTTCAGAGAGATTGAGATTGCATACGTTTGTTGTTGTAGGAGGCAGTGACCTTCAAGGATGTGGCTGTGGTCTTCACCGAGGAGGAGCTGGGGCTGCTGGACGTTTCCCAGAGGAAGCTGTATCGAGATGTCATGCTGGAGAACTTCAGAAACCTGCTATCAGTGGGTGAGCACAGGCACCCTCTGTAATGGAACATCTATTGGGATTAAGCATGTGACTTTGTTCACAGGGCATCAACTTTCCCACCGAGATACTTTTCACTTCCAAAGAGAAGAAAAGTTTTGGATCATGGAGACAGCAACCCAAAGAGAAGGGAATTCAGGTAAGAACCAAGCAACGATGCATCCTTGTACGTACCCACATCTCTTAATTCTGTGTCCTTATAGGAGGCAAGATCCAAACTGAGTTGGAGTCTGTTCCAGAAACAGGACCACATGAAGAGTGGTCTTGCCAGCAAATCTGGGAACAAACTGCAAGTGAGTTAACTAGACCTCAAGACTCCATAAGTAGCTCTCAGTTCTCCACACAAGGTGATGTCCCCTCCCAGGTTGACGCAGGACTATCTATAATTCACATAGGAGAGACACCTTCTGAGCATGGGAAGTGTAAAAAATTCTTCAGTGATGTCTCCATCCTTGATCTTCATCAACAATTACACTCAGGAAAGATATCCCATACATGTAATGAGTACAGGAAGAGATTCTGTTATAGCTCAGCTCTTTGTCTTCATCAGAAAGTTCACATGGGAGAGAAACGCTATAAGTGTGATGTGTGTAGTAAGGCATTTAGTCAGAACTCACAACTGCAAACTCATCAGAGAATCCACACTGGAGAGAAACCATTCAAATGTGAGCAGTGTGGGAAAAGTTTCAGCCGTAGATCAGGAATGTATGTTCATTGCAAATTACACACAGGAGAAAAACCTCATATTTGTGAGGAATGTGGGAAGGCCTTCATTCACAATTCCCAGCTTCGGGAACATCAAAGAATCCATACTGGGGAGAAGCCATTCAAATGTTATATATGTGGTAAGAGCTTCCATAGTAGATCAAATCTTAATAGGCATTCCATGGTCCACATGCAAGAGAAATCATTTAGATGTGATACCTGTAGTAATAGCTTTGGTCAGAGATCAGCACTTAATAGTCATTGCATGGACCACACAAAAGAGAAACTATACAAATGTGAAGAATGTGGAAGGAGCTTCACTTGTAGGCAAGATCTTTGTAAGCATCAGATGGACCATACAGGAGACAAACCATATAATTGTAATGTATGTGGGAAGGGCTTCAGGTGGTCCTCATGTCTTTCAAGACATCAGCGGGTCCACAATGGAGAAACAACATTCAAGTGCGACGGATGTGGGAAGAGATTTTATATGAATTCACAGGGCCATTCACATCAGAGAGCCTATAGAGAAGAAGAACTGTATAAATGTCAGAAGTGTGGGAAGGGCTACATTAGTAAGTTTAATCTTGACTTGCACCAGAGGGTCCACACGGGAGAGAGACCTTATAATTGTAAGGAATGTGGAAAGAGCTTCAGGTGGGCCTCAGGTATTTTGAGACATAAGAGACTCCATACTGGAGAAAAACCATTCAAATGTGAAGAGTGTGGGAAGAGGTTTACTGAGAATTCAAAACTTCGTTTCCATCAAAGAATTCACACTGGAGAAAAGCCTTACAAATGTGAGGAGTGTGGAAAGGGATTCAGATGGGCCTCAACTCATCTAACCCATCAAAGACTCCACAGCAGAGAAAAACTATTCCAATGTGAGGATTGTGGGAAGAGCAGTGAGCACAGTTCATGCCTTCAAGACCAACAAAGCGACCACAGTGGAGAAAAAACATCCAAATGTGAGGACTGTGGGAAGCGCTACGAGAGGCGCTTGAATCTAGATATGATTTTATCATTATTTTTAAATGATATATAATTATTGTCCATATTTATGGGTTACAGCATATTTCAATACATGTATACAATGTATAATGATCAAATCAGTGTTATTAGCATATCCATCACCTCCTTTATCATTTATTTGTGGATCATTTATCATTTCTTTGTGCTTTGAACGTTCAAAAACTGCTGTTCTAGTTATTTGAAAATAAGTTATTATTAATTATAGTCACCTTTAGTGCTGTGGAACACTAGAACTTGTTCCTTTCATCATCTTACTGTACTTTCATATCTGTTAACGAATCTTTCATCATCCACCCTCTCTCCTACTTTTCCCTTCTAGTAATTGCTATGCCATGCTGCTTCTGCTTTTTTTTTTTTTTTTTTTTTTTTTTGAGAACAGAGTCTTCCAGGCTTGAGTGTAGTGGCATGATCCTTTCTCACTGCAGCCTCCACCTCCTGGGTTCAAGCGATTCTCCTGCCTAAACCTCCTGAGTAGCAGGGATTACAGGCACGCACCACCACGCCCAGCTAATTTTTGTACTTTTTTTTTTTTTTTTTTGAGACAGAGTATCGCTCTGTCGCCCAGTATGGAGTGCAATGGCTTGATCTCGGCTCACTGCAACCTCTGCCTCCTGGGTTCAAACGATTCTTCCCTGCCTTGGCCTCCCGAGTAGCTGGGACTACAGGCGCCCGCCACCACACCTGACTAATTGTTGTATGCGTAGTAGAGATGGGGTTTTGCCATATTGGCCAACCTGGACTTGAACTCCTGACTTCAGATGATCCGCCCACCTCGGCCTCCCAAAGTGCTGGGATTACAGGCGTGAGCCACCATGCCCACCATGCCTAAAAATTTTTGTATTTTTAGTGAAGATGGGGTTTCACCACATTGGCCAGGCTAGCCTTGAACTCCCAAACTCAAATGGTCCACCTGCCTTGGCCTCCCAAAGTGCTGGGATTACAGGCATGAGCCACCGTGCCCAGCCAATGCTATGCTGCTTCTATGATGTCAACTTTTTAGCTTCCACATATGTGTGAAAACATGTGGTATTTATCTTTCTGGGCCTGAATTTACATCACTCAACATCATGTTCTCCAAAGCTTATCTTTATCTTGCCATAAATGACAGAATTTTATTATTTTTTATGGTTAAATAGTGTACCTTTGTGTATGTATGCCACATTTTCTTTACCATTTTCTGTTGATGAACACTTAGATTGGTTCCATATGTTAGCTATTGCAAATAGTACTATAATAAATATAGGAGTGCAGATAGGAGTTCAACACACTGATTTCCTTTCCTTTGGATATACAGCTAGTAGTGGGATTGCTGGATCACTTGAATGCTGATATGCATAAGAGGATCTACACTGGAGAAAAACCATGGAAGTGTGGAGATTGTGGTACATGCTTCAGTCAGGGCTCACATCTTCAAATTCAGTGTCTGTTCTGTAGAGAAACCTTAATAATGTGATATATGTGACAGCAAAGAGTTATAAGATATGAATATGTTAATTTTAGTAGATACTTCCGAAAAGTATTTCAAACTGGTTGTACCACTATAAACTCTGACCATTATTAGGCAAGAATTGGCTTTTTTTTTTTTTTTCTTTTGAGACAGTCTTGCTCTGTCACCCAGACTGGCATGCAGTGGAATGATCACGGCTCCCTGCAGCCTTGACCTCCCAGGCTCAAGAAATCCTTCTGCCTCAGCCCCTCAAAAGCTGGGACTATAGGCATGCAACAACACGCCTGGCTAAATTTTTGTTGTAGAGATGGGGTCTCACTATGTTGCCCAAATTGGTCTCAAACTCCTGGGCTCAAGCGATTCTCCCTCCTCAGCCTTCCAAAGTGCTGGGATTACAGGCCTGAGCCATGCGCACAGCATTTTGTTTTGTTTTGTTTTGTTTTTGAGATGGGGTCTCTCGGTGTTGCCCAGGCTGGATTGCTTATTCACAGATGCAGTTACAGTGCCCTATAGCCTCGAACTCCTGGGCCTAAGTGATCCTCTTGCTTCAATCCCCTGAGAAGCTGGGACTACAGGCATGGACCACCACCCCTGATTGATCTTCTTTAGTTTCTATAACAAAATAGTACACTGTTTCCACAAACTTGGGAAGGCTAGTATTTGGGGGTGGGGGGCGTGGAAATCACTAAACAACAAAGAAAATCTGATGAATTGGACAGCATAAAAATATTGGCATAAAGATGAACATAACATAAGCAGGAATATTTAAAGCACATACTTTTTATAGAGTGTCTCCCCTGTAATGTCTCTGGTTAAATGAAAGGGTTTCAAATGTGAAGACAACCCTAACCATACTCATTATCTGTAAAAGATGTAGCATTGTCATGGACTCCTTAATAAACGTGAAGACTTTAATCCATCTGAAGGTGCATCACATTTCTGAAGTTTCCA